ACAGGACCTGCAGTATATCTTCATCCCCTCAGACATCCGCGACTATGTGATGCTGAGATCGGCCATTCTGGGCGTGCCTGTCCCTGAGGGCCTAGATAAAGGGGACAGGTGAGCAGCCAGGCCGTGGTGGTGTGGGGCGTGGCAGAGGGGCAAGGGACACTGTGGTTATCTCCTTTTTGCTCCCAGGGCCCATCATGGGGTAAGAGGAGGTGGGTGAAGGGCAGTAAGAACAGCCCTAAGAATTCAATCATCCCCAATTATTCACATAACAGCACTGGGAAATTCTACTTTTTGTCTACCCCTGGAAAGCCCAGGTGACCCTCCGGGTTCCCAGTAGCCCTCTGGGGGCAGTGGGCTGGGGGTGGGAGAGGCAGCTCTTCTGAATGGGGTGAGCAGGTCTGGCTTCTCGGCTTTGGGCTGCACTCTCCCTGCCCAGCCCAGCCGCCAGCGGCTCCGGGTCACAGACTGGGCTGGGTCCGCTGTCCCACTGAGCACACTGTGCTGGAAACAAGAGTTGGGGCCAGTCTGGGCCACTCCTCCTGCTGGGCATCCTTCCCAGGGTCATGCCCATGAAACGGGAGAGCAGACTCGAGGCCCAGTGTCCTGAGAGGCGGAAACAATGGGCCCTTTGTCTTCTTTCCCACCTTCCTGCACAGCAGGCCTGGGTCCAGCTCTCTTGAGCCACGACCTGACCCTCATCTGAACCTCCTCCCGGGGGTTCTGAGACAATTTCTTGTCCCTGAGATCAGGTCCCTAAAAATCGACGCCACTGCTGTGGCCCAGACAACCAGCCCTCCTATCTCGGCGTCTCGCTGAGGACATCTTCCCCACCCCCCACAGAGCAGCTTTACAGGTGGTCCTTATGGGTTAAGGGTTCTAAAGCCAGGCCCACCCCACCCCCGCTTGGTGATTACCCAACAATTGCTTCCACTGCTGGTCTGAGCTGGGCTTTGTGACACGCTGGGCTTGGGCCCTTAGGGGCTGCCTCAGAGACATCGGGTGGACCTAAGCCTCCCCAACACCAATGAGCTCCCCTTCCCACACCCCTAATCCATCCCCTACCCAGTCTCCCTCCCAGTCCCGTTCCAACAACATTGTCACCCCTCCAGGCCAGCAGCCTGCCCCTTCCCCCTCCCCCACTCGGGGCTCTTCCTCCCGGCCCCCCTCCCACCCTCCCACCCCAAATGCCTCACAGCCCTCTTCCCGGACTTCGTCCCTGAACCCCAGTCCTCAGGTCCAACACGTGCCCCGCGGGGCTGCCCAAACCCCCACCCCACCCACCTCCAAATCTCCCTCCCAGTCTGGTTTCAAATCCCTCTCTCGAAACCCTTCCCTAACCCCCGCTGTGCCCCCCAAGTCCTCCTTCTACAGCCCTGCCACCTCATCTTCCTATATCGGGCCAATTCAGAACATCCCGTCCTATATCACCCCCTATGTGCCCCGCTTTCTGAAGGAGCCCCCCTTTTTCCAGCCCCCCACAGCACCACTTCCCCAAAACCCATGCTTTGCCTGTCCCTCTCCCTGCCCTGCCCGGAAGCCCCCACCCCCTCCTGACTCACTCTACTTACCTCTCCTTCCCCCGCCCCCCCACCACCCCCAGTTTAACTGCCCCTTCCCAACTCCCCCCGGTCTGTTCATGCCCCCCTCCTCTCTCTCCTACACCCCGCCCGTGGAGGTCCTGGTGAGCGGGAAGCCGCACGTGGTCCCCAACGTACTGCCTGCCACCTTCTACACCCCCTTCTCCCGCTACTACTCCCAGCCCCGCTCCTACCGCTCAGGGTACCGCGGCTACTCCGGCGCCCTGACCCTCCCCTCCATCTCCCCCTTGCAATACGACGGCTCTGGGCGCTCTGTCCACTTCTATCATGGGTCCTAGGCCGCACGCCTATTTTGGACCAGAAGCCTCTG